GAGGGTTGGGGTGGTGGGGAGAGGAGAGTCTCTTTCGGCAGACTGCACCTCCCCACCCCTTCCCTATTTACCACGCCCCCAGGCGCTGTGCGGGCGGAGGGAGGGTGAAGGAGCAGTGGGGAGGAGGCAGGGCGAGAAGACGAAGGAGGGAAAAAGCTCCAGGGCTTCCACTCTCTCGGCAGGACCCCCACCCTGGCCTCTGGTGCGGGAAAACCTCCCAGCTGTTTCTGATTCTTTCATACTCTCAGCCCCGCCCGAGAGGGTGGAGGACCGAGGCACAGAGGGGGAGCGGGGAGAGACTGAGCTCCGCTGAGCCCAGGAGTAAGGGGCGGGGAGTCCGCAGGTGCCCCCTTAGCGTCGGCAGTCGATTCCCGGTCCGTAAAGAAAAGCACCCGGGCCGGGCAGGCCGGGCAAGCAGGAGCCAGGTCTAAACGTGATGCATTGGGGGTGGGGGGTGCAGTGGCTCAGAAGAAGCAGGGGCGATGAGCTCTAGCTGAAAGCATCCCCTGCTAGAAGCCGACTGCCCACGGCGCTCCTGTAGGCAGTGTTGAAAAGGTAGTTAAGACCTCCAACTCCCGGTGGCAGGGACTCTACCCATTTCACAGAAGCGCAAGGATGGAGGAAATGAGTGCATCCTCCGTGCTCAGCGCCGGTGTCACTGTAGGTTGGGGACAGGAGGGAAGTGCCCGCATCCCCTTCCCGCTCCGCCAGCCTGGCCGTCACCCATAGAAGTGGGGCTGCTGAGTGAAGGGCGCTAGGACCCGGTGGCGCGGTGTCGGCAGGGACTGGGCGCTTGGGGCGCAGGAGGGAGCCGCGGCGTCCCGTCGCAGCGTGCGGGAGCAGGTGGGGGTGCAGCGCGGTGGCGCGCGGGAGCCCCGAGGGGCGGAGGCGGCTGCTACACCTAGGGCGTCGCGGAGCGCCCCGGGCTTGGCGCGGGCGGAGCCGCCCTAAGGGCCGCGCGTGTCCCCGGCCTCGGCCCCGCCCCGTCCCGTCCAATGAGAGCCCGCGGCCGAAGGGGCTGTCCGCACACTAGGCCCGCAGCTCCCTTCAGCGCCGCAGACCCCCTGACACCGCACCCGGTCCTCAGGCAGCGCGCCCCAGACCCCGGGTTCGGCACGCCGTCGTCGGCTTCCGGACATCGCAACTTGCGCCCCTCTCGGGGATCCTCCTCCCGGGCTCTGGACCCCAGGTGATCCTAGGTCCCCAGCCGCCGGCGAACACCATGGCCCCCCAGGGGGGTGAGGTAGGAGCAGCCTGAGTACCCCCAGAAGGTGCCCCGTCCACGCCCCTCCGGGCTGCGCGGCGGGAGTCTTCGGGGAGCTATGCTGAGACCGGGTGGTGCGGAGGAAGCTGCGCAGCTCCCGCTTCGGCGCGCCAGCGCCCCGGTCCCTGTGCCGTCGCCCGCGGCCCCCGACGGCTCCCGGGCTTCGGCCCGCCTAGGTCTTGCCTGCCTTCTGCTCCTGCTGCTGCTGACGCTGCCGGCCCGCGTAGACACGTCCTGGTGGTAAGTGTGGCTCTCAGGCTGGGCGGGTGAGGGATGTTCTGACAGGGCCATCTCTGCCTTGCAGGTACATTGGGGCACTGGGGGCACGAGTGATCTGTGACAATATCCCTGGTTTGGTGAGCCGGCAGCGGCAGCTGTGCCAGCGTTACCCAGACATCATGCGTTCAGTGGGCGAGGGTGCCCGAGAATGGATCCGAGAGTGTCAGCACCAATTCCGCCACCACCGCTGGAACTGTACCACCCTGGACCGGGACCACACCGTCTTTGGCCGTGTCATGCTCAGAAGTAAGAGCCTCTTCCATCCTGTGTCAGCTCCTCCTGAAGCACACCTCTACAATTCTCTCTCTAGGTAGCCGAGAGGCAGCTTTTGTATATGCCATCTCATCAGCAGGGGTAGTCCACGCTATTACTCGCGCCTGTAGCCAGGGTGAACTGAGTGTGTGCAGCTGTGACCCCTACACCCGTGGCCGACACCATGACCAGCGTGGGGACTTTGACTGGGGTGGCTGCAGTGACAACATCCACTACGGTGTCCGTTTTGCCAAGGCCTTCGTGGATGCCAAGGAGAAGAGGCTTAAGGATGCCCGGGCCCTCATGAACTTACATAATAACCGCTGTGGTCGCACGGTCAGTACTCATGTCTGTGTAAGTACACTCATCTTCTCCCTTAACTGCCTTCCCCCTCCCCCAGGCTGTGCGGCGGTTTCTGAAGCTGGAGTGTAAGTGCCATGGCGTGAGTGGTTCCTGTACTCTGCGCACCTGCTGGCGTGCACTCTCAGATTTCCGCCGCACAGGTGATTACCTGCGGCGACGCTATGATGGGGCTGTGCAGGTGATGGCCACCCAAGATGGTGCCAACTTCACCGCAGCCCGCCAAGGCTATCGCCGTGCCACCCGGACTGATCTTGTCTACTTTGACAACTCTCCAGATTACTGTGTCTTGGACAAGGCTGCAGGTGAGTAAGGAAGGCAGGCAGGGACATGCAGTTTTGTTCTCACTCCCTCTCTTCCCCAACCCAGGTTCCCTAGGCACTGCAGGCCGTGTCTGCAGCAAGACATCAAAAGGAACAGACGGTTGTGAAATCATGTGCTGTGGCCGAGGGTACGACACAACTCGAGTCACCCGTGTTACCCAGTGTGAGTGCAAATTCCACTGGTGCTGTGCTGTACGGTGCAAGGAATGCAGAAATACTGTGGACGTCCATACTTGCAAAGCCCCCAAGAAGGCAGAGTGGCTGGACCAAACCTGAACACACAGATACCTCACTCATCCCTCCAATTCAAGCCTCTCAACTCAAAAGCACAAGATCCTTGCATGCACACCTTCCTCCACCCTCCACCCTGGGCTGCTACCGCTTCTATTTAAGGATGTAGAGAGTAATCCATAGGGACCATGGTGTCCTGGCTGGTTCCTTAGCCCTGGGAAGGAGTTGTCAGGGGATATAAGAAACTGAGCAAGCTCCCTGATTTCCCGCTCTGGAGATTTGAAGGGAGAGTAGAAGAGATAGGGGGTCTTTAGAGTGAAATGAGTTGCACTAAAGTACGTAGTTGAGGCTCCTTTTTTCTTTCCTTTGCACCAGCTTCCCGATACTTCTTGGTGTGCAAGAGGAAGGGTACCTGTAGAGAGCTTCTTTTTGTTTCTACCTGGCCAAAGTTAGATGGGACAAAGATGAATGGCATGTCCCTTCTCTGAAGTCCGTTTGAGCAGAACTACCTGGTACCCCGAAAGAAAATCTTAGGCTACCACATTCTATTATTGAGAGCCTGAGATGTTAGCCATAGTGGACAAGGTTCCATTCACATGCTCATATGTTTATAAACTGTGTTTTGTAGAAGAAAAAGAATCATAACAATACAAACACACATTCATTCTCTCTTTTTCTCTCTACCATTCTCAACCTGTATTGGACAGCACTGCCTCTTTTGCTTACTTGCTGCCTGTTCAAACTGAGGTGGAATGCAGTGGTTCCCATGCTTAACAAATCATTAAAACACCCTAGAACACTCCTAGGATAGATTAATGTAGTAAGTCTGGCTAGGCCTTGTGTTGCCTTTTTTTTTTTTTTTTTTTTCTTTTCTTTTCTTCTCTTCCCATGCACTATTCTGGAGGTTTGCCAGGTTTGGGGAGACATGGAGTAAAAGAAAGATAGGCAACTCATGGATGGTGGGAGAGCAGGTAAGCAGGTCTGATCTCAAGGGCCCACATGAGGCATCAGTATATATTAGGCAGGTAGGGATCTCTGGCTTTGGTAATTCTTTATGAGAGGATCCTAGCCTTTGAAGCTGGGAGCAGGAGTCAGTGGCTACAGTGGGAAGGAGTACTGCAGGTTGGGGCCAAAGTGATACACAGCTTAGAAGGCAGCCTTCCTCCACTTACTCAACAAATCTTTATTTAGTGACTCTCCAAGTCCTAGTGATTATTATTATTGTTCACTCCACATTTGGCTTAATGGGTAATGCTATTACCCATTGCCTAACTAGGTTTGCAGTAGTGGAATCTCCAGAGATAGCAGGCTTAGTAAGCTGGAGGTAGGACATGAAGTCCCCCAAAACTTGATGTCCTATTTTTATGTGAGTTGGACAGTGGTTATCTTTTGCCTGTTGATATCTTAAAGCAGCAGAGTGGTATAGAAATTTGCGGTTATGACAGACCCGGGTTAAAAATCACAGCTGTGCCATTTGCTTTGATATTTTGAGCAAGGTAGCTAAATTTTCTGAGCTTCTATTTTCTCATCTGTAAAATGAGGATACGTACCTGTTCTTTTTTTTCTTTCTTTTTATTTCTTTTAGAGATAGGGTCTCGCTTTGTTGCCCAGGCTGGAGTGCACTGGCATGATCATGGCTCACTGCAGCCTCAAATTCCCAGGCTCAAGCAATCCTCCCACCTCAGCCTCCCCATTAGCTGGGACTACAGGGCCATGCCATCATGCCCAGCTAATTTAAACATAGTTTTCAGAGATGGAGCTCACTATGTTGCCCAGGCTGGTCTTGAATTCTTGGTCTCAAGCAATCCTCCCACTGCAGCCTTCCAAAGTGCTGGGCGTACAAGCGCAAGCCACTGTGCCCAGCTGTCAGACGCTGAGTTTTAATTATGCACCAAACTCCAGCCCGCAGATCCTCTTCACCAAAGCCCCTGGCTGGTCTAGCCCATCATGACTTCTCTAGGAACAGTCCTTCTTTAGGACTATAAAGTATTAACAAAAGTCTGTAGATTAAGGAGCCTGCATAAAGAATTCTGGATACAGGCCCCTGTCTTTCCAAAGTTCCTCTCCAATATCCCTTGGGGTCCTCATGTTTTTGAAGCAGCTTCACTCTGCACAGGCAGCAGGAGGTTGGGGGAGCCATAGCTCTGGGCCACGGGGGCAGATTTATTTGGATGATAGGACTAATATTTGTGTAACCTGCTGAGACCTGTGTGGGAGAGTTTAGGGTGGTTTTTCTTTTGGTGAGGGGATTTGCTCTGGTTTCACATCCATTAACACAAAACATGAGCTAGTCAGGGCCCTTGTGGTCTGCGGTAAGGGGATGCCTGTGGAGAAATGGGCCTGAGTGAGTCAGGCCAAGAGAATGTCTTCCTTCAGAATGGAGTCAACTGGATAACTGATGAGCCAATGGTGGGATTAAGGAGGGGGAAATGGGAGGGGAAGAGAACAGCTGACATCTTGAGGAAAGCTTTGGGGTAGTGGAGAGGTAAGGGGGTCATGGTCAGTCTGAACTCAACAATAGGGCTGAATGAATTTACCAAAGGAAGCTGCCTTATATTATATGCCAGGCTGCTGGGGAAAGCCTCAGGTCCTGGCCAGCCCCTGTTCTCACAAGAACATGCAGGTTACCACATAAATAATGGCATATGCCTTCCATAGGACGTCAACCTGACTTAAATCTACCTATACCCTACTCTCTATTCTTTGGTTTTTGGTTCTCATCCCTGTGGAAGGAAATGGGCCTCTTCTGGCATCTCATGCTACTCTGTGCTTTTCCTTGGGCTCCAAATTCTAGCTCATAAAGATGCAAGTTTTGCAATTTCCTATAAATGGTTAAGAAAAGAGCAAGCTGTCCAGAGAGTGAGAAGTTTGAAAAGAGAGGTGCATAAGAGAGAAATGATGTCCATTTGAGCCCCACCACGGAGGTTATGTGGTCCCAAAAGGAATGATGGCCAAGCAATTAATTTTTCCTCCTAGTTCTTAGCTTGCTTCTGCATTGATTGGCTTTACACAACTGGCATTTAGTCTGCATTACACAAATAGACACTAATTTATTTGGAACAAGCAGCAAAATGAGAACTTTATTTGGTGCAGTCAGGGCTCCATTTAGTTCCCTCACTCTGCTTCTAATCACCCCTTCTCCCAGCCCTCTTCTATTTGATAGAGGTCTGTCCCTCAGATCAGCAATGTCTTAGCCCCTCTCCTCTCTTCCATTCCTTCCTGTTGGTACTCATTTCTTCTAACTTTTAATAAACATTTAGGTATAATACATTACAGTAAGTGCTATTTAGATACAAACTTAAAACATACTATATATTTTAAGGATCTAAGAATCCTTTAGAGAAGGCACATGACTGAAGTACCTCAGCTGCGCAGCCTGTAGCCAGTTTTTTTAATGTAAAAGTAAGAATGCCAGCCTTAACCTAGCCCTGCAGATAAAAGCTAACTTTTATTAATACCAGCCCTGAATAATGGCACTAATCCACACTCTTCCTTAGAGTGATGCTGGAAAAATAAAATCAGGGGCTTCAGATTAAAAAAAAAAACAAAAAACAAAAAACAAAAACAAACATTGCCTGGCCCTGAGGGTCTGTTTGCAAAACTTCTTGTAGATCTAATTTCTGAACACTCACTGCTTCATTTCTATTCCTCCTGTTGCAGGGAGTAATTTCTTCTCCTTTGTCTCACTTCCCTTATCAAGAACACCAACCAGTAAGTCTTTGCCAAATTCTCAGACCCACTCAGGACACGAGTCTCTACATGGCTTAACAGAAGAGAGATAATTAGGATTTTTTTTTCCTCAGTCTTTCTGAGGTTTTTATTTAAATGCACTCAGTGGTCATAGGGCAGAAGCTCAAGCTAGCTGGGGCGAAGGGAGGACGCCAGGGAGAGTATGTTTCTCATCCCTGGGAGGCATTCAGCCTAGCTCCTGCAGCCAAATTACAGCACCAGAGAACAATGTGATGCATTCCTGGGCAGGTCGGTGGGACCCTGGGCGCCTGGGCCTTGTGGAGAGAGGTGCCAGACACAGAGTTCTCCGTAAGCAATCCTGCAGAGCCGCCCCCTGGGTGCAGAAATGAAATACGGGAGAGCTTCACATTACACAGAGACCTGTAGCTCACACCTGGTTATTGATGGCCTTGGTGGAGGCCTCTGCCCCGACCCTCCACTTGGGAACTGCCTGCTACTACGGGGGTTGGGCATCTTTGAAGCAATGTTGGATAACAAGAAAGAGATGCTTCCTTTTCACTCTTTGCCCTCCCTGTCAGCCTGAGCACAACCATGAGGTTACACACACACACACAGAGGTGTACATATACAGACACATAGAGAACTTCTCTCAGGCTGCATAGGAGTTCTGCTCATCCTCCTCTCCCCAACAATTAAAAAAAAAAGCAATTAGATTTCGATCCAGTACTTCAAAAAGGATACCAATAGGGTCTGGCTTTAATCAAGGAATATCTACAAAGTCACATTACCAACCTGCAGGCAACTCTTTGGTTTGGGGACCAGAACTCCTCTGGTGGGTGGTTGGGGGAAGGATGCAGGAAGGGCATGGTGAGGAGAGATCAGTGGTGAAGAATTACCATCAAAGCAGAGTGGCTGAGACTGTATAAGTTCGCAAGGCTGGTTCATGCCAGAGATAGTGAGATGTGCACCCTATGTGCTGAGAATGATGGAGCAGTCTCCTATGACTGCATGGGGTATAACTGCCAAGCCTACTGCTCATGACCTGTGGTTGTTTTTAACTCTTAACTGGGTTAGAAAACTGGAGAGCTTTGGATTCCAGGGATGATCTCCATAAGAGAGAAGCACTGGAAAAGACCAAGTGGTGGCTTTATTAGGGTAAATATATCACAGTTGCTACAGTGAATTGAGCTTTCTCAGAAGCTATTATTTTCTTTGGGTGATTGGCAGGTATAGGGCAATAGCCAGTGGGGTGTCAGTAATATGCCCTGTCCCTGACCTCAAAGGTAAAGGGATAGAAAAGAGAGGGCGTTGACAAACTCATTTTCCCACTTCCCACTCATGGCTTATATTATCTCTGAGCATCTCGGTGGCTATTCCTCATTTACTTAAGATGTTTTAGTCATTCTGGATGTGCAAATGCAAGGCAAGCATTCTCCCACTGGCCCCCTAACGGTTAACTATCCTGGCTTAAAATTTTCCTTTGCTCACTTCCATTCTATGAGTATATCGATGGAGCAGCTGGACATTAGAGTTCTTTCTCTTTGACCAAAGGAGCCAAAATGCGGTGACTTGACTTCAACCCCAACAGCCCCTGTAAGTAGCCCTGGCCAAACAGAAAGGCTAAGCTGAATGAAGAAAAAAGGAAGACAATTTCATCTACAGTTGTCCTTTTTGACAGCTTCCAAGGGGGGTTTGCCTAGGAATAACAATATTCATAAGAAGCTTTTTCATATGCAAAATGCTTTAGCATATATGTAATCCTCACAACAACCCTGTGAGGTAGGGGTTACTGTCACTTTACAGATGCTGTTCAGAAAAATTTGGTGATTTGTCCAAGGTCACATGAACAGTGCGTGGCTCAGCCAGAACTCAAACCTAGGTCTTCTGACTTCAAATCCTGTGTATTCTCCTCAAAGCCTGAGGATGCCCAGGGTTGGGGGCACCAGAGTCCCAGCACCTTCAAAACAGAAATTGATACAAAATGTTCAAGCCCTGTAGGAGTCCCAGGACAGCCAAGAGAGTATATCTGAGCACAGTTTACAAAGGAACAGCCTAGGCCCTCCTGAACCTTATCAACCAATGGCTCTTTTGCCATTTCTGCCACTATTACCACCAGTACCATGTGACCACTATACAACATATTCCACATTTAAACAACTCTGGCTCCTAATTCTACTCCTTTTTTCCCCTTCAGATTAACATTAAAAATTTTATCTAGTCCTTTTGAAATTATGCTAAATGTATAGACACAGTAGAAGTAGTCATGACAGAAAATTATTAAGGCTTTGAAAATATGTATCAGAGGCCGGGTGCAGTGGCTCATGCCTGTAATCCCAGCACTTTGGGAGGCCGAGGTGGGGCAGATCACGAGGTCAGGAGATTGAGACCATCCTGGCTAACACGGTGAAACCCTGTCTCTACTAAAAATACAAAAAAATTAGCCGGGCCTGGTGGCGGGCGCCTGTAGTCCCAGCTACTGGGGAGGCTGAGGCAGGAGAATGGCGTGAACCCAGGAGGCAGAGCTTGCAGTGAGCCAAGATGCACCACTGCACTCCAGCCTGGGAGACAGAGCGAGACTCCGTCACAAAAAAAAAAAAAAAGAAGGTATGTATTAGAATTTTCTTTGAGATTTCACTCCTTTTAAAAATGACGTCAACTCCTGGGTTAGGAAAGCAAGATGAGGGAATAAGTGTCCTAAGAAACTCCCATCCCAAGCCAGACAGATGCCTACCCGTGGCCTGGCAAAGGTCCTGGGATCTCAAGCTGATGCAAGCAATTTGTGTACACCAAGGCAAGGGGTCTCAATCCTGCAGAGAAACCCATGAGATGAGGCAGACAGCAGATTTTCACTTGATCAAACACTTGCTGCTCTCAACCCCTCTTTGTTTTCCCATCCAAAATCTGGACCTCTGTTTAGGCGCAAGACAGTGAGTAAGAGCAGCTCCAAAAGATGACGTATGCAAGGGGAACTCTTCTGTTCAATCCTGTAATGTTTTCTGTTAGAGACAGCATAGGCTACCTATCCTAATCCTGCACCCCAACTGTTAAGACAGAAGGGAAAAGTACAATGTTCATCAATCATAGCTCTGGGATGCTGCAGCTCCCTGACCTGGGCCCCTACTTGAGCTAGGAGAAGAACACCTCATGAAAACAGTCTACCTATAGTCAGGACTTCCCCAAGGCAGACTTTATTTTTTGGTCCATCGATCTTGGCTCTCACTGTTCTCCCTGCTTCCCACCCCCAACTGCCTCTGCATGTGGGCTCAGAAGTCATCATCTAAAGAATTCCATTGCTCACCTCCTGCATAGCAGCACAGCCCCATGAGGCCACACACCAGATGGAGGGGATAAAAGTACGAGGTCATGGCTTCTTGCAAGAGGCTTTTTCTTAAACTAACCCTGACTCCTGGAAAAGAGGCAGAGCAGGAGAGTGTTGAATGAGCTGCTGATGACAGCAGCTTCATAGGTCTTGTGTATAAAGGAAGGAAAAAGCTAACTTGGCTTTCCGTGGAAATTTACCTACTCCCATTTTCAGGTCTACTCCTGGTCTCACATCTACTTCTTGAAGGTGTCTAAGTAGAATGCAGAGATTGTCAAGCTAGAGGGTTAACTCCTTCCCAATTGTAGGGATCTATTCAGCAGGCTGCCACACACATGCTGAGGTGGAGGCCAACCCTGAACACATGCGCTGCTTCTTTAGGAATGTAACTATGAAGTAAAAGGAAACAGTAAGGAAGGTGAACTGGAACTCTGGGGAAACTGAAAAGGTCATCAATAGGCCTTCAAAATATTTGTGTGTAATAAGTAGACACAAGAGGCTGGAGGAAGATGATCATTCCTAGAATAATTATGCTTACTGGGTGACAATATACAGAAGCAACAATTACAATAAAATGAAACAGTTTAATGGACTAGGAAGCAGAAGTCTGAGAATAAAGGAATTAGGTTAATGAGATTAAGCAGAGATGGCATTCCACAGGAGGTGACTTTTGAGTTGAATTTTTAAAAGATAGCTTTATGTGTTTTATGAACTGACTGAGGGCAGTCAGAAGAAGGCATTCTAAATAGAGGGAACTGGTATGTGCTGAAACTTAGAAGCAGGAATGTACAAGCAATATATAAGGAATTTCAAGCAAGTACACATTATATACACTGGGGAATACAGAGAAATTAGAATGCTGAGATCAGGGCTTAAATAATGTGAGGTGACTGTGTGCACCTAGACTGTCAAATGGTTCAGCATCCCCTATAGAGCCACATAGTATCTTGATTTATGTCAGTAAACATCAGGGCACCTATGGAAAAGCACAAGGATGAGTCCATTTGTTACAGACCCAGGGACTAACAGAGATCTACACTGTAAAGTTCAACAAAATGCTACATATCATTAACTACAGCTCCTTATCATTTGAGATTCTGGGCTAAGTAAGAGATATCAAATATCCTATCCAGTACTGTGATACATTAATGTAGGCTTACAGGCCCAGAACCTGGCATAAATCAAGCCAAACCCTTAAGAAATTAGAATGTGAAAAGAAAATAATTTAAAATAGAAAATACATGCTGCTTTTCCTCACTCCCAAACTTAAAACTTGACTGGTCCTACATATTCTACTTGGTATATTGAATTTTTGCAGCTAGCAGATTTATCGTATCTGAGGCCATAGTGAATAGAAGAGCTGCAAAAGAGCTTTAGAGACTGCAAAACCAGCTCACTAATAAATGAGGAACTTTATTCTAATTTACTACCAGGGGCTGAAGTAGCAGCCAAAGAAGGAGACAAATTCTAACTTCATGATCTCTAGTTAGGTGTCTATTTTCCTGCATTTGCTAAAGGTAAAAATCGCTACTTATGGGGCTTTTGTCATACTTCTTAACCAAACTTCCCTAACTTCTGAGGATAAAAACCATAAGGGCAATCTTATTCTTCCAAAGCAGTTCCCTGGTGCCACTTTCAGAAACAGAGTATTGAACTATGGGTCTGACCCAGTGTGGCACTGAGTGTGTGTGTGTTTGTGTGTTTGTGTGTGTGTGTACACTGAATAAGCCAAAACGTGTGCCATATTCTAGGTTTCTGCTTTACTTAACTGGCAAAATTTGGTGCTGTAAGGGAGGCAGCCACAAAACCAGTGATAGCATTTGTTAGTATCATCTTAGTTCTCTTCCCTCCCCTAGGTAGTTTATAAAGGGTGATTTCTGAAACCCTTCACAAAAGAAAAGCTCAAGGGTTTACATTCAACTGTGACAGCACTATGAATTCATTAAGAAGCATGTTTCAGGTTGCACTGTAATTTCCCTATGTAATACAAACCCATGGAATCTGACATAAGCTGATTGCTCATGCTGGTTGTTTTATTTACATTTCTGAATGGAAAGGATTTCAATACTCATAAAATATCTAACTGGCTTATTTTTCATCTGTTCTCCCAGAGAAGCTATTATAAGATAGGCATAGAGACAGAAGTCTCAACTTGTATAACTGGTTAAGCAACCAGGGAAATGTTATTGCTCAAAATGCAATTTTAAAAAATTCAATATGGAACTTGAGGCCAAAAAAACAGAAGGTTACTCTCAATGCCATCCAAAAGATAAAAGTTAAAAAAAAAAAAAAAAAAAAAGGTAACTATGCTCATTATTTTCAACCAAGTTCTATGGAGGTGGTACCTTCACAGGAGCTCAGTGGAACTGGGGTTTACTTACATCTTTTTTCTGGGAACCTAATGTTAGCAGACACAGTTGCTAGTTTGAACAGGAATGCAGATGAATGGATGAAAGTGGGCTCCCTACCACCCAGAAATATGAATGTGCCTCCTTACCAATATGCTACAAATCAGACCTCTGAATTAGAAGATGCCATCATGCAACTAACTTACTATCTGGAGATGTGTATTTTGTTAACCTAGGCAAAGAATAACAATTTCTGCTTATTCCAGTAGGTGTGACAAGCTCAGAGAAGTGAGCGACAAGCTAGAGAAGTAATAATTACCAATAAAGTAAATTCCAAAGCCGAATCCCCAGTTTTCTGCCTCCAAGTTGTTGTTCA